TGTGGTTTACAAAGCATTTTTTTTCCTCTTTTGATCCCAGCCGCTTGTCTGGACTGATACAAAGCATTTTTATTAGTTTGTCTTATTCAATCCTCACACCACCTCAAATTTACAGAGGATATGGATCTGGTTAACTTGTATGACTATGTAACCTCATGTCAGTCCACAGCACTGCCTGGAGGTGGGTAGAGGTGGTCCTGGGCTGGAATCCCAGCCCCAGTGGGACCTTGAGCAAGTTACTTTAGCTGTCTGCACCTAAATTTCCTCACTGGCAAAACAGGAATACTGGTGGTTCACACCTGCAATTCCAGCACTTTGGGAGGCTGAGGTGGGAGGATTGCTTGAGTCCAGAAGTTCAAAACCAGACTGGGCAACATAGCAAGACCATCTCTACAAAAATTAAATAAATAAAACATTTACAAGGGTTGTGGTGAAGATTAAATGAGATCACTCACGAAAAAGCTCAGCAGACCCTGATGTGCAGTAGGTGCTCAATAAATGTTAGCCAGCAAAAAACAAACAAAAAAAAACTCAGCTAGGAAATTGCAGTACTGGGCTTCTGACTCCAACCTCAGTGTTCCTTGCCCCACATCAAGCTGTTTCACTTCAAATCCTCTCCATTTCACAATGGAGTCACCCCAGGTTGAAGGAGTGAACTGTGCTTTGGAGGGCTGCCCTAAGCAGGCAGCAAAGAGACAGCTTGGTCTCCAGTGACCTGAAAGAATTATTTATTGCCCTGAAGTCCAGTATACCAGTTGCCAAAGGGAAAAGCTTCCTTCCAACTGGCTCAGCAAGCTGACAGAGGAAGAGTCGGGTTCTTGCTGGGGCAGTCATGCAGAGCTGGGATGACAAGTAGAAGGCTGGCAGATCTGTCTCTGGGCAGATGGATCACCTGATACAGATGCTGGGGCCTGAGCCCTGGGATTGGCCCAAAACAGGGCTGTGTTGACCCAACAGCTGGGCATTGGCATCCTGTCAATCTGCCGAGAGCCTAGAAATAGTGCGGGGGCAGTCTGCTGGTCTCATTGTGTCAGAGGAAGCAACCATGCAGGTGCTAACCAAGCGTTACCCCAAGAACTGCCTGCTGACCGTCATGGACCGGTATGCAGCCGAGGTGCACAACATGGAGCAGGTGGTGATGATCCCCAGCCTTCTGCGGGACGTGCAGCTGAGTGGGCCTGGGGGCCAGGCCCAGGCTGAGGCCCCTGATCTCTACACCTACTTCACCATGCTCAAGGCCATCTGTGTGGATGTGGACCATGGGCTGCTGCCGCGGGAGGAGTGGCAGGCCAAGGTGGCAGGCAGCGAAGAGAATGGAACCGCAGAGACAGAGGAAGTCGAGGACGAGAGTGCCTCAGGAGAGCTGGACCTGGAAGCCCAGTTCCACCTGCACTTCTCCAGCCTCCATCACATCCTCATGCACCTCACCGAGAAAGCCCAGGAGGTGACAAGGAAATACCAGGAAATGACGGGACAAGTTTGGTAGACCTTGGACACTAGGGAAGGTAATGGTGGCCATGCTGGTGGGTGTGAGTCTCTTGGCCTTTTAAAAATTTCTTCACTCCACAGATCCCTTCACATGATAGAAGACAGACTCTTTGATGAGGTCGGCGGAGCAGTTCACTAGCCAATGATGAGAGCAGAAAGGCCTAGACCTGCAGCCAGAAGTGAAGGCGGCTCAGTTCTCCGGGATGCTTCTCTACCTCCTGAGCACCAATTCCTGGATTCCAGTCACTGGCTCACCTTTAGAATGTCTGTTGCTATTCACTGCTCCCCTCGCTCCTCTTAACAGCTTGGGGAGGTGACCAGTGGTTCAGGAGGGACTAGACAATTACCTGTCCAGTGTGGTATGGTAGGAAGAGTGTAGGTGTTGGCACGTGACCAAAATTCACATCCCTCCTCATGGCAGTCATTCAGTATGTGTACTTGTACAAGTTATTTAACCCATTGGAGCCTAAATTCCCTCATCTATAAAATGGGGATAATATTATCTACCTCACAAGCTTATGAAAACTAAACATGATGAATCAAAAGCACTTGGCATGTGAGGGCTATTAAAATAGCCTGATTTTTTTTTTCTCCCCCTCTCCCCAATGTATTTGCTCTGGCCCTTGCTTTTTACCCTCCAGAGCTAAGAGGTAGCAGAGTCTCTTGGGATGAGTGATTCACCCTCTTACTTGGCGACCACTGATGAGATCAACAACAGGTGAACTATAAACCTATTATTTATTGCAGAACTAATAAAAAATCCAAAGCCTTGTATTTGTACATCTTTATTATTTCTAAAGCACTTT